TGACACTGAGGAGGCCCCTGAAATGATCCACAGCCAGGTCCTGGCATCCCCCTCTTTTCCCACCCACAGTATCCCTGGAGGCACTGAACAAGCTCTGAATCATCAGAGCTTTGTGTCTGGAGTCCCCTATTCAAAGGGGCGCAGGTCTTTTCATTTCCTAGCATCCCATGTGCTCGGAACTAGAGCCAAGAGATCTGAATAGAAAGTAGATGGAGAGCAGCTGAGGATGAGAGGGAAGAACCCCTGAGAACTTTTTGAAGTCAGCTTTCCCCTCCGTCATTTGCTTGTGACAGACAGCTCCTGGGGCGCAGTTTTCCTTAGCGCCTCCAGGCAGCAGAGACAAAGACTCTTCTGAGATGTCACCTGCACCCCTTGGAGCAACCGGCGTTGGCTAGAGGGGACTGTCATGCTCATTTGTCCCGATAAGACATCGGAGCCTTCACCCAACCTGCCGCATGGTATCCCTCTCCAACGCCTCCCACCCCTTCCAGGAAGGCCCTCTATTTAGGCAGCTGTTTTCCCTGAAGCCGGGTTTGCCCGGAGTTCTGTGTCCCATTCCTGGAACACTGGTGCGTCTGTGAGAGACACCGGGGCTGGCTCCGCAGCCGCTGTGTCCTGAAGGAGGCGTGTTCCGGGACTGAGGGGGCAAGGACACGTAATGGCGGGGGGCGGGGAGTGGGGAGCCACCGGCGGGAAGACGGGGAGGGAGGGCGCGTCTGGGGCGTGTGCGCCCAAGGCCAGAGGCACCCGAGGTGGGCTGGCCCAGGGTGGAAAGCCTGGGCCGAGCCCCTGGAGCGGGCGGAACGGCGAGCCAGATTCAGGAAGTTGTGCCTGTGACATCAGGGGCAGGACAGAGTTGGAGCGAAACCTCAACTATGCCAGGCGTCGGCCCGTAGGAAGGCAGGGAACACAGAGGGCGCTGCCCTCGGCGGCAGCGGCAGGTACGCGCGGGGGTGGAGCGGGGCGGGGCGGGGCGGGGCGGGCGGCTCCCACGACCTTGGCCGGCGCCGGGGCCCTACACGCCAGACCTGGCTCGGGGTGGGAGTGCAGAGGCAACCAAAAAGGAACCCACACCTCCCTCCAGGGCCCGGGGCGCTGTCAGACGGGGCAGCAACCAGGAGATTCCCTGGGCCTGCAGGAAGCCCTTCCGCGGACCGAAAGGTGAGTTTCAGGACTTTCTGTTATGTTTTTTAACATGCTATCATTTTCTTGTGTATTCTTCTAGATTGTTCCCCATTTTGGAGATGAAGAAACTGAGACTCAAAGCAGCTGAGTGACCTTCCCAAGGACACACACTGAGTGAGTTGTAACTTCTTCTCATTCCTCAATCTTTATCCTCAGACATATGAACTCCTCTGCACAGACTGCCCTCTGGGGTGGAAGCTGCCATCCAAAGCCTGGCAAATCTGAAGTCCACCACACTGAACATTCCACAGAGGTGAGTTATTATTGGAATGAGAATATTTATGCATACTTCTATTTTTATTTCTCCCCCTTGCTAGACTGGGCGGTGATCAGGATCTGAATGCACAGGGCGGGTGTTCAGCGATTGTTTACTACGTTGAACGTGACCTCCAGGAAAGCAGTTCTGGCCGAGATCCCCTGACAACGCAAAGCAAGAAGTAACGTGGAAGGAGGCTCCCCAAGCTGGCTGGCCATTTTGCTGCTGTGTGTGGAGGTAAACTTCATCCCCCGTCTCCTCACCCATGATTCTCTTCAGTTGTCTGTTTTAATCTCTTCAGGTGCTGCCAGTGGCATGCCCAAACCCAAAGCTGGAAGAGGAATAAATTACAAGTGGTCAAGGTTGCATCCTTTTGAGCCCAGGACCTGCTTGTAAGCCGAGAGGGTTCTCTGGCCCTAATCTAGCCAAGCACCATGGAGAGAATCAGTGCCTTCTTCAGCTCTATCTGGGACACCATCTTGACCAAACACCAAGAAGGCATCTACAACACCATCTGCCTGGGAGTCCTCCTGGGCCTGCCACTCTTGGTGATCATCACACTCCTCTTCATCTGTTGCCATTGCTGCTGGAGCCCACCAGGCAAGAGGGGCCAGCAGCCAGAGAAGAACAAGAAGAAGAAGAAGAAGAAGAAGAAGAAGGATGAAGAAGACCTCTGGATCTCTGCTCAACCCAAGCTTCTCCAGATGGAGAAGAGACCATCACTGCCTGTTTAGTTAGGCAGGAAGCAGAGGTGTTTCCTTTCTGGGGCTAAGCCTCCTTCTGACCACACACAGACATTTCAGGAACCCCTGAAATAATGCACTATGTCCATGTCCACAGAGTAACTACTCAACCAAGGAACAAACCTCAGACTAAGTGTCCCAGTGGAGGGCAGTCCCAGGGACCACGTGGACAATTCTTGGATACTGTCTTGGCAGCTATGTGTCCAATAGCAATGCTCCTTACTGCAGACCCAGGCATGCCTCCCACCTGTCTCTGGCATACCCCACATGCAAAGCACAAAGAACATTTATCCATACATCTCAATATGGTTCCCAAGTGTGTGCACATGCACGTAACACACACACACACAAATTCAGGTAGCAGGTACGTGGGCAAGTATATTCTGCTCATCAAATGGTCATTGGCTATGTACTTTGTGCAGGGAAGTACATTATCTACAGTCACAAAAATGTCTCATGGGAAAGCCTTGCCAGATTCAGACACATATATACAATTTCCTAACCAGCAAGGCCCCCATACACCATCTATTCCATAAACCACTCAGGTTACAGATGCATGCTTTCCTATTTCTAACTCTACACATAAACTTTTACTGGAAGTACTCATAATTGGACATTCCAGCAACCTGCTACAGTCCCCACCCTTGTGTGTCTTGATACAGACACACCAAGTTTCTGTGCCTCTGACCCCTCACCTGTGCCAAGATGTTTAAAGTGTGATGGTTCAAAATTCATTGAAAGCTCTTTTCTTGTAACTCATGACAAAGTCCGTCCTCATTGCCACTGAGAGGTGTTTAATGTGATCCAAGACCTCTCTGTGAAACATTACCCCCGCAAACCACTCAGCAAAGTGCCTTTCTCCAAGCAAGAACAAAGAGCTCTTGGTGGTGACTGCTAGAAAATTATGGAAGCCCACTCATTTATGTCAGTGGACTGCAACTGTGTACCTGTGCAATGTTTACAGATGGAAAGGGTGAGGAGATGCTACACCTGAGCTAGGTATCTCCTATATAACCAAAGTTTCCAGCAGGGAAGGAACTAGACAATCATCAGTGCAGTCTCACAGAAGGCAACACTGGAAGTGATGTCATAAGGTTGTGATGTGTGCACGGTATGGCACAGGTGGGATGCAGAGGTAACAGAGTTTAAATGAAAGTAGGATGAAGCTATAAAGAGGTTTATTTATATTTATATTGAAGCTCAGGCAAGTGCCTTGCACACAGTAGGTACTTATAACTAACTGTGGTTACTGTTGGATATGTGATGTTGTTAAGGGTAAGCTTGTAATACCTCACCAGTTCTCCCCGAGTGATCTTCTCTTCTAAGTGAGCCCACTAATTGCTGCAATGGATGAAATTGGGTGTTTAATGCTGGAGAGCACATGTAGGTGACACATGTGCCTTGAGGTATGTGAGGACATGTAAATTAGATCCACAGTGAGCTGAGGAGGGCTTTCCCCGCCAGAGTGAGGTTGGGAAGCAGAGTTAATCCACTTATAGGATGAACTGCTTGGTATTTTTATTGTATTGTGACTGTATTACAAAGATGGACAATTCACTCCTTGGGAGCAAGTTATGCTCTAGAAGTTTATTTACAAATATGCTGGGCAGCTCTCTTGAAATATTTTCCCAAGGAAGCTATTCTACACAGTGGCAAAATTGCTATCTAATTAATAATGTAGCTAAACTATGATATTTATAGTAGCAAAAAACTAAATTCTATAAGATTGCATTAAAGGAAAGATATATTCTATTTGCTCACTTGGGCTGCTTGGTACTCACCTGCCCTCCAGGTGTACTTTAGGCCTGTGGAGGGTGGGCATTTAGTGGTGACCCTTGCACCAGGGTTTTCTAACAGATGACCCTGTGAATCATAATTTAAACCTGCATATATTTTATAGCCAGTCACATTTGCCCTCTCACCCTATATGGCCATAAACTGCCTAAGCACTCAGGCCTCCCACTCATCAACCCCTTTGACCAGAGAAAGAAGCACTCTGGTTCTCTATCCCCTTGTCACATAGAGAGTTTGTCATGGGGCCTCTGGCTGTGCCCTTCACATAACAGAATGACTTGCCATCTGCCTGCACCAAACCCAGGGATGTGGAAGACATCTCCCCACAACTGCCACTGCTCACCAGGACAAGCTGCCCTTCCTGTCTCCACCTCTCAGTCCCCCTAGAATGGATGGCTGGGGAGAGGTGGAGGCTGACAGCTGAGACGTAGTGTCAGATATGATCTAGGAGGGCGGATCACCGGGATCCGGGACCATACAAGTAACATGGTTTCCATGGCAACTGCTTGCTCCTTTGAATTAAGACAGCAGTCAGTTGTCATTGCCATGACAAGGCCTCTATCTCCAGGCACAATGTCCCTGCTGTCTCCTAATCCAATGGACTTGCTCTCACCCCAGGGATGAAACACCCAGAAACTCACTTCTCAGTCACTTCCACAGCCGATGACTCAGAAGAGCCAAACCCAGAATGGGGCCTCTCTTTTCCCCATCACAGACTCCCCTGACAACCTTTCCTGGCGTAACTAGAGGAGTCCCAGTGCAGGATAGGCCCTAAACGTTTTGTTAAATAAACAGGTGCATGAAAGGAGCCTAAGGCCATTGTTGATATCCACTCTCTTCTTTCCACTTCCTTCTCATCTTTTTCTCCATGTTTTATGCTTCTCTGATTCCCTCTTCTGCCTGCACCAGACCAGCCCCAGCCCTTTATTCCTCTCCATTTTCACTCCTTCCAGCCTCTGTCCCTGAACTGCCACTGGCAACCCATGGGACCTCAGGACCAGAGACTGCTTGACTCATCTGGGGAGGGTAAGTTCACGGGGGACAAAAAAATGATTCCTAAAGAAGAGGCTTCCTAGACCAGCACAGGCTCGAGAAAGACATCCCCTAGGCCTGGACTTCTGAGCAGCTTTAGCCAGGCTCCGGACGGCAGCCAGAGGAGGCCTTTCCCCATTGCTCCTTTCCCCATTGCTCAATGGATTCCATGTTTCTTTTTCTTGGGGGGAGCAGGGAGGGAGAAAGGTAGAAAAATGGCAGCCACCTTTCCAAGAAAAATATAAAGGGTCCAAGCTGTATAGTATTTGTCAGTATTTTTTTCTGTAAAATTCAAACACACACAAAAGAAAAATTTATTTAAATAAAATACTTTGAAAATGAAAAGTCTTGATGTAGTCAGATGGTTACTCTCTTAACATTAGGTATTACCCCCACTCAGACATCACTCAGAAATGATCAATGCAGGGACTCTTTCTGTGACACAAATGTCCCAGCCCTCCCTGGTCACCGCCTTCGCCATGGTAGAGTCATAGGTCTGAGGATGAGGAATGTGGCTGTCTCACCCTTGCTTGCAAAACAGATGGCCTTGGAGACCAGACTCCCTCAAAGGTGCCAGCTACAGGAAAAATATACTGATGTTCCTTGGCAACACTTACAGAACTTTCCATCAATGAGGTCCATCAATGGCTTCTTAAAGGAAAAGGGGGGAAATAGCAAAAACCTAAGGAAGAATGGACCTTTGAGTTAAATCCAGTGTTTGTTGGGAAAGGAGGGATCAAAAACCTCTATAGTAGCCACTAGGGCAAAAACTGTGTGTATGTGTGTGTGTAAGTGTGTGTACACTGTTCAATATGGTTCAATATGGTACCAATAGCCACATGTGACTATTTAAATTCATTGCAATGAAATAAAATTAAAGGTATACTAGCTCAGCTATGTCTGCCATATTTCTTTTTTCTTTTTT